ATGTTTTATTTTTTTTAAATAACAACATCTATTGGTTTTAAGTTTGTCAGAAAAAGCACCAAATTATTAAATGTAAATATTTAAGCTAAAAGTTGGAACAGGAAGTCCTCTAGGTCAAGCTTAGCACTTAGATGTGTGTTTACTTAGATGTATGTACTAAGTACTTATCTTAGTCCTCAGATGTGTGTCCTTACTTGTTTACAACAAATACTCCTTATTCCCCCAGGTGACTGCTATATGGATCCACTACCCTATTTCATATATTTATTTTCCACTGTCTCAAAAACGCTTTCCTGGAGAAGTCCAAAGAGAACATCAAAACAAATGTGAAAATACGGGAACCCGAGAGGTGAGATGTGGGAGATCTCACACCAATACTTCGATTTCTAAATAAATGTTTACAGTGATCTGACATAGAAGCAAAATCATGCTAACAAATAAATAAGACTCTCAAGATAAAAAAAAACATATGTGACTTTATATTAGCATTTTATTGTAAATGTGGTCAGTTCACTGTTAATAATCAATATAAAATATTATTTGGGATGAAAAGTTATTTACCCCAAGGAAAGAAATTGTGTAATTTACAAGATATTTTACTTCAGATAACTTTCCACTTGTATCACTTCCTCACTCAAATAAATATACTTCCAGTTTCTGTTTGCATATTTGACTCACCAGTAGAAATCATTAGAAGTAAAGAAAAAAATCTGGATCAGAGGGCTTGCATATTGTTAACATTTTAAGGAACCTGAGTCTAGACTTTAATAACAAACAAGAGTGAGAAGATCACCAAGACACAGGAAGCATCTTCTAATTAAGGGCATGTAACATTATTATTGAGTTTCAGACAAAATAGTTACATTTTTATAAGGATATCTGTACTTACTGAAATAAATTTCGTCAAGTTTTATTATGCAGCTTTCTCTGAAATATGAAACCAAACGGCCTCATACACTATTGAAGATGTATAAAATTTCATTTGCAGATGGTGACATTCAAACTGAGAAAAATAATTCCCTGATCCACAACTGAAACATCCACTTCTGAACACCATGTCCTACTACAGCCATCTTTCTGGTGGCCTGGGCTGCGGCTTGGCTGTGGCTGTGACTATGGGAAGGACTGTGGCTGTGGCTGAGTATGGCAGGTGCAGACATGGCTGCCACTCATCTTACTCTGCCAGGTAATGACACCATGGATTCCACTGAGGAACACCTAGAGCAGTTCAGTCTACTGCACTCCTCCAGCTTGATTTCCTGATTCTGTTTCTATAATTT